GCTGGGACTGAGTCCTGGGATACTACAATGATAAAGGGAGAAGAGGAGGAACCAGCAAAGGAGACTGAAAAGGAGGCAGGAAGCAACTCAAGAGTGGTTTCCTGGATACTAAGTTAAGAAAGTGTTTCAGGGGAGGGAGTGATCTGTTGTGTCAAATGCTGCAGACAGGCCAAATAAAGGGAGGACCTAGAAGTGACCATGGGGTTTAGCAAAGTGGAGGTCACCAATGATGTTGACGAGGGCAGTTTCAGTGGGGAGTGAAAGCCTGATTGAGAGGAGGGAAAAAAATGGGAAACAGAGTAGGCAAACCTCTCTAGGAGTTTTGCTTTAAAATGAAGCAGAAATGGGAGCTGGCTGGAGGGGAAGTGGTTTGTTTATTTATTTAGAGATAGGGTCTTGCTCTGTCAACCAGGCTGGAATGCAGTGGCTGGATCGTGGCTCACTGCAGACTGGACCTTTCTGGCTCAAGCGATCTTCCCACCTCTGGCCTCCCAAAGTGCTCTCATGCTTATATGCATGAGCCACCGTGTCCGGCTGTGGACAATCTTTTTAAATAGAAGAAATTTAAAAATACGTTGGTATACTGATGATACAAAGGAGAGAGAAAAGAGGAGGAAAAAACGGGGAGAACTGCTCGGCCAATATCTTTGAGAAAACGTGAGAGGATAGGATTCGGTGCATAAATGTAGGAATTGGTCTTAGTAGGCAGTTTATACGTAGTTACGGGAGGGAGGCAAGTAGGCGAGTAAATGATGCCATGAACTTGTGGGTTTACTGATTCCCACAATTTTCTTAGTAAAATTGGAAGCAAACTCATTAGCCAAGAGTGAAGATGGCGAAGGAAATGGTGGAAGTTTGATGAGAGTGGAGAAATATGATATCATATTTTAGGATTATGGGCAGAGCAAACTGAAGGGAATTTGAAAATTGAAAAGCGGGCCGAACTAGATTTTGCCTTGAGAGGTTAGTCCCTTTAGGCGCTCGGTAGGCGGCGTCGCGTTTCCTTGGAGACCGAGACGCTGGCGAAAGCATCGGGTCTCGGGACTTCTGAGTGGCCTGGGTTACCGCGCGATCTACACTGAGACAAGGAAGTTGGAAAAGCCGAGTAGTTATACCAGAAGATCAGGGTCTCACAGACTCGCAACTTCTCTTCCATTTTCCCCAATGGCGCATGTCTTACAAAAGTAGGTAAAAAAAAAAAAAAAAAAAAATTGGACTCTCTCCCTGTCCTTTCCTGTCTACCCCTAGTGTTTCACTTCAAGCCCACTACGGTGGTGACAAGCTGCCAGCCGAAGAATCCAAGAGAACTACATAGAAGGCGGAAGTTGGACCCTGGGAAGATGCATGCCAAAATCTGGTTAATGAAGGTATGAGGCACATCTTCCCTGGACACTGGGCCCGCCGCCTCTCTGCTCTTCCCTCCGCCCGCAGACCTCGCTCAGGAGCGGGAGGGCCGCTCTGCGAGAGCTCCGAAGCCGTGAGAACTTCCTCAGCAAGCTCAACCGGGAGCTGATCGAGACCATCCAGGAGATGGAGAACAGCACGACCCTGCACGTGCGGGCCCTGCTGCAGCAGCAGGACACCCTGGCGGTGAGACCCGCGGCATCCGCCCGCCCTCCGTCCTGTGGGTGAGTTGACTCCACCCCTCCCGCAGACCATCATCGACATCTTGGAGTACTCAAACAAGAAGAGGCTGCAGCAATTGAAATCTGAGCTTCAGGAGTGGGAAGAAAAGAAGAAATGCAAGATGAGCTGTAAGAATCCCTGGCAAATTCCTTGACCCTCCTGTCCCTGCTGACCTCCCTAACCCCTCCCCAGATCTTGAGCAGCAGGCAGAGCAGCTGAATGCCAAGATTGAGAAGACCCAGGAGGAAGTGAACTTCCTGAGCACTTACATGGACCATGAGTATTCCATCAAGTCTGTCCAGATCTCCACTCTTATGCGCCAGCTGCAGCAGGTTAAGGACAGCCAGCAGGTAGGGGAGCCCCTGCCCCTCTCCCACCAGACCTGGTGACCAACACCCTTCTGCTGGCTCCCAGGATGAGCTGGATGACCTCGGTGAGATGCGCAGAAAGGTCCTGGAATCCTTGTCTGACAAGATTCAGAAGAAGAAGAAAAAAATTCTGAGTTCTGTGGTGGCGGTGAGTAGCCAGTTGCTGTGTGGGAGCGGGGAACCTGGGGGCCAGACCTCTTCTTCCTCCACAGGAAACCCAGCGTCCCTATGAAGAGGCTCTCCTACAGAAGATGTGGGAAAGCCAGGACTTCCTGAAATGCATGCAAAGGTTCAGAGAAGTGCGTGGGCAAGGAAGGTGGTGGTCCCTGTAGGGAAGCAGTGGATGGGCAGTCCCCACGGCCTGTGGGAATGAGTCAGGCTTCTCCTGATCTGGCGCTCAGGAGGTCTCTGACTCTGGTGTTGGCCTCCCTCCTTGCCGGTGCCATTACTGTCACTTGTCTTTCATCTGGGAAGGCGATTGGCACTGACCTAGGCCTTGCCTCATTAGCCAGCAATGCTGGCTAATGACCCATTTACAACCATCACCAAACATCACCTATTCAGCCATTAACCACCGTGCATCTTTACCCCTTGATTCTTGTTACTGCCCACCACCCATTATCAGTGTTAATGAACTTCACCATCACTGCCTTCTTGAATTAATTTTCATTATCTTGCCTCTTCACTGGTTTTTAATGTGTATGCCCTTCACTATCTCTGCCAGCCTCCATTCATTCCCATGATTGAGCATTCCCCGCCACTTTGTAACCTGTCTCCATTCTCCATGATCCCTCACCTGTTTCAGCACCACTGAATATTGTCACTAACTTGGAAGCCAGCCGCACCTTGCATGGGGAAGTCCCCTCCCTGGAGTCCAGCAAGTCCCAGTGACAGAACCCATACCATTTCCCCAGATAGCTTTGCTCCTCGTTCATTTTGGCCTTTCTCCCTTTGGTTGGGGGCCATTTGCCTCTCCCTTCTCCCCTGCTGTGCCTTTCCTCTCAGATTATTGACCAGTTTGAGGAGAACATGCCTGTATTAAGGGCCGAGGTGGAAGAGCTCCAAGCCCAGACCCGGGAACCCCGAGAGGTCATATTTGAGGATGTTCTGCTTCGGAGACCCAAGTATGTGATCTTTTTGCCACTGCCT